AAAATTTGCCTCATCATCTCTTTTTAATGTACTAACTATATTTATAGCTTTATTTTTTCTGACTATGAGATACATGAACATAGTAAAACTTTTTTTCAGAAAATACAATAACATCTGAATGAGAAAATGAGCATCACCATTGGAAATAACCAGTTAAACTATTATATATAATATCTCTTCATGTCAGTAAATCTACGTCTACAAATTTATATCATCATTTTTAATGATTACTTAACATTTTATTAAATTAGATATACTATAATTTTCTCCTCTAGGTACATTTGGGATTATTTTATACATAAACAATTCTGCCATAAATATCATCTATATACTTCCTTGTGGTCTTGTCCAATTATTTCCTTCAGATAATTCATAGAAGTGAAAAATGTTGAAGTAGAGGGATTTGTTTGAACTGTATTTTGCTTGTTCTTTAAAATCATATATTCTTTAACCTGAAAATAATTTCTTAAAAAAGATGCAAAATTTCTAAAATTTCTTAAAATTTTAGATGCTACTTGAAAATTTCCTGGAAACATTTTAATCTAAAAAGATAATTTTGTTTTAAATGGAAACATTATTTTATGGTATTTCCGAGAACATTTTAAAAAATTTTATCCTTTAATCATGTTTTTCAGCCATTTAAAAGTAAATTTTAAAACACAATAGCTTATATAATGTATTTGTATTATTCTGTGATGTTTTAAAATTTTGTTTTGACAAAAACTTAAAAAGTGATAACTGCTCCTCACAGAAAAGTAAGTATTAAACGCTCATACTCTGCCTGCTCTGCGTTATGAGAACTTTGATATGAAAGATCACAGTTTGGATATCACTTTTTTTCCCTTCCATTAGGCACAATGCCTTGAGATGCGCCAGAATTATTCAGGTGCCCTGGAGACTGTGAACCAGATAATCGTGAATTTTCCGAGCTTCCTTCCTGCTTTTGTTAAGAAAATGAAATTACAACTAGCCTTGCAGGATTGGGACCAGACAGTTGAGACAGCACAAAGGTTAAGTAATAAAAGATGACACAAGTCTCTTTGGATTTGGTTATAATTTTGAGAAAAAGCGACATCTGTGAATTTTTTTCATAAGGGTTTTTAAATTTGATTTTTTTCAAACAGTGTGGAACCGAGGAAATACTTAAAATCATACTGCTTTTAAACATTGAATTTATTGATTTACATAAATATTTGATTCCTGGTTTAAGACAGACACTCTTTTTAGGCAAACAGGCCAATATCCCTGTGGTCATGAAGCTTATATTTAAGTGAAAGGAACCATATACTAAGCACACCAAATAAGTATATTGTGTAGTATGTTAGAAAGTATAAGTGCTATGGGGAAAAGATAAACCAAGAAAGAGATGGGGAGTGTTGAGGGGTTCAATCTTATGGGATGGTCATGGAAGGCTGAGACCTTTGAGCCATCTTCTAAAGAAGGTAAGGGAGTAAGCCATGCAGATATTTGAGAGAAGACTTTGCAGAAAGAAGGAAAAGCAAATGCAGAGTCCCCGAGGTGGGAGCACATGTCATATGTTTGAGGAGTGGGAAGGAGTAAGAGAGGTGAGTAAGGTGTGAGGTCTGAGACAAAGGGTGGGAGTGAGCCCGTGCTAGATGGTGAAGGGTCTTGTTACCCATGTAAGGATTTGGGGTTTTCTTCTGAAGCATGAGGTTACTGGAGGGTTTTGAGCAGAGGAGTGCCATCATCTAAATTCTGTTTTAAAAGAATCACTCTGCCATGTGCAAAACAGACTGTGGGCGAGCAGGCAAAGGCAGAAGCAGGGAGAACCTTTTGAAAGCTGTTGCCATCATTGAGAAATGGTCGGGGCAGGCCCAGTATAGTTGTGGTGGAAGTGCTTTGAGAAGTGATTGGAATCTGGACCTGTAGCATTTTGTTTAGGTGTAAGAGAAAGAATAGTTTAAGGTGATTCCAAGGTTTTTGGCCTGAACTACCAGAATAACAACAACAATGATGATAATGAACTGTTGTGAAGTGTTCAGAATGCCTGGCTCATAGGAAGTGCTATTTATTCCTAGGGTAACCCTAAGAGGAAGGTACTATTAGTATTTCTGTTTTACAGCTGAGTGGACTAAGGTACAAAGAGGTTAAGAAGTTTCTCCAGAGCCACACAATTACTTAGTGGTGGAGTCAGGATTCAAATCCAGAGCACTCTAGTCCCAGAGTCTGTGCTCTTACCCACTACTTGCACTAGAGGATAGAGTTTGCTTCAGCTGGACAGGGTGATTATGGAAAAAGAAGGTTTCAGGGCAGGTAAGGAGTTTAGCTTTCAACATTGTAAGTTTGAAATGCCTATGAGAAGTCAAAGTAGAGATGGATGTATGGGCAGGCAGCTGGATGTCTGAATCTGGAGTTCTTGTGAGAGGTCTAGGCTATAGCTAGTATTTTGGAGTCACTGACACATAGATATGATTTATGTGTCAGTGACTTTAAAGCCATGAGATCAAGAATAAATATATTTGAGTCACAAATCAATACTTTCTAACAGATGAATTCATGTCACTTAATACTGAAATTACAGAAAAGTAAATTTCATAGGTAATACAAATATACCTTTAAAATCAGAATGTCTTAATAGAACTTTTCATGCAAACAATAGGCAGGATACTTTCAAGATACAAATGAAGTATAAATTGCATAGAAAGTCACCTTTACTTCAGTTTGGATTAAGGTTTATAGTCTTAGAATCTTGAGAATAAGTGACTTGCAAGCATGTCTAACTTTTATTCATATCTGACAAAATATTAATGGCTATCTCAGGGCCGAACATCTTGGTAACATCTTTGCTAAGATCGTCTATCATTTATTATGGAGAATTTCAGATTTATGTAAAAGCAGACAGAAGAACATCATGAGGTACTCTTTATCTGTTTCCTGCCCCTAGCTACCGTCACCACATGACTAAACTCCCATTTGGTTCTTGGCTTTAATTTTCGTTTTGAAGCAAATTCAAAACTCTGCATCATTTCATTTGTAAATATCACAAGATGTGTTGAAAAAATAGGATAATTCTTTTCCCTCTACAACATAATGACAATATCATTATCACATATAAAAAATTAAAAATAGCTTTTTAATATCAATTATCCAGTGTTCAAATTACCAATAGTCTCAAATATTGTGTTTTTTAAATAAATTATTTTTTAATCAGGATCCAAATAAGTCCACATATGGTGATTGGTTTATATCTTTAAAGTCTCGAGGCTGTCTCCCTGTCTCTGTGAGTTCTTTCTCACTCTTTCTTTCCCTCTCCCTTCCTTTCTCCTTCCCCTCTTCCCTCTCCCTCCCTCCTTCTTCCTGCCTTTTCTGTTTCCCTGTTTCCCTTCTCTTTTTCTTCTTGCCATTTTTTTAAGTGAAGAAACCAGTGTTTTGTCCTGTAGCATTTTCCATGATCTAGATTTTGTTGTTTGTCTGCCATGGTGTAGTACAACTTGTTGCTTTATCCTCTGTATTTCCTGTAAGTTGGTAGTTGGATCTAGAGGTTTGGTTAAATTCACATTCAATTTTGTTGTTTTGGCAATTACTTCATGAGTGGTACTGTTGTCTTTCATCACAGTGACAGAATGTCTGCTTGTCTCTCTCTTTTCGTGATATCAGCAGTTATTCATGCTCAATAACTAGGTGCTTGATTCATAGGGATTATAGTAGGGTTGCATTTGAATTCTGTCATTCTTTCTTTGTTTCTTAGCTAGAATACCTATAAAGAAAAACTTCTCTTCTCCTGGTTAGTTACTGAGTGGTATGGTTCATATAAGAAAAGTAGGATAAGATGCTGAAGTCTTTTCCGTTATTTCCAGGTTTAAAAAAAAAAATGCCAAGAATTCCTTAGCATCCTTCATTGGTAATTGATTAGTGGCTCAGGTTTGTTTGTTTTACATACCATGGATTTAGATGAGTGCTTCTGGACATTTTAGTCATTATAATTGCACAGTCTTTTCTCTGACTATTAGGAGCTTCTTCAAGTTGTTCTTAAGTCCTTTTGACATGATCCTAGTAGTCTTTGATAGTTACTTTGCTATTTGGTACGACAAGCTGTCCAGGCTCATTTTGTGTATTACTTCCCCAAGTAGGTATCAGTCATTTGTCCAGGGCAATCTAATCTCTTTTAGTGTGAAATGATATTTGAAGGCCACAATTAGGGTACTAGTAATTTTTTGATGTATATATCTTTCAAGATTTTTTTTCTAGGCACTGTGTGTGTGTGTGTGTGTGTGTGTGTGTGTGTGTGTGTGTGTGTGTGTGTGGTTTCTATATATTTTAAAAATATGTATATATTTGAGGGTGTTTTAAAAATAATAAATAGACTCATAATGTACTTTTAAACTTGTTTTTCTCTTTAAGAGGGTATTTCATAGATATCATTTTATACCTATTCACATAGATACACCAAACTGTTTTTTAATAGACAGTATTTTTAGGGTAGTTTTAGGTTCACAGCAAAATTAAACAGAAGGTACAGAGATTTCCCATATATTCCTTGCCTCCACACATAGATAGGCTGCCTAATTATCAACATCTCCCACCAGAGTGGTACATTTGTTACAGTGGATGAACTTACACTATAGGCGCCCAAAGTCCGTCATTTATATTACAGTTCACTTTTGGTGTTGTACATTCTAGTGGTTTGGACAAATGTGTAATCACATGTATCCACCATTATAGTATCATACAGAATATTTCTACTGCCCTAAAAATTATCTTTATTGTGTATCCGCTATATATCCCTCCATCTCCCCAACTCCTTGCAACCACTGCTCTTTTTACTGCCTTTATAGTTTTACCTCTTCCAGAATGTCCTGTAATATGGAATAATACAATATGTAGCCTTTTCAGCTTGGCTTCTTTCATTTAGTATTATGCATTTAACTTTCTTCCATGTCTTTTCATGACTTGATAGTTCATTTATTTTTAGTACTAAATAATATTTCATTGTTTCGATGTACCACAGTTTTATCCATTGAAGGACATCTTGATTGCTTCCAAATTGTGGCATTTATGAATAAAGCTACTATAACCTTGTGCAGGTTTTTGTATGGACATCAGTTTTCAACTCCTTTGGATCAAATGCCAAGGAACATAATTCCTGAATCATATGGTAGGAGTATATTTAGTTTTCTAAGAAACTGCGTAATATTTTCTCATTTGTTTTTATCACGTAGGAATCTGTTGTTGTGAATAACATTAGTAGGTATTGTAATGTTTGACCCTGGTTTGCATTCCCGGAATTCCTGTAATAAGTCAGCCTGGTTAAGGTGAATTATTCTTTTACTATACTGTTGTATATATTTTGACATTAACTAAATTGTTTTCCTGCAGGTTGCTGCTCCAAGATAGCCAAAATGTGGAAGCACTGAGAATGCAGGCACTCTACTATGTGTGTAGAGAGGGGGATATAGAGAAGGTAAGTGGCATTGTATTATTTAAGTTTCCTATTTTTAAGTTAATACCAGTTCCTTTTGTTTTAGGCTTCCACCAAGCTGGAAAACTTGGGAAATACATTGGATGCCATGGAACCACAGAATGCTCAACTTTTCTATAACATTACACTCGCCTTCAGCAGAACTGTGAGAGTGCCTACCATGTACCAGAGCTCTGTTGAAATCTTACATCATTTTTTTTTCTTTTTAGTGTGGACGTAGTCAACTTATTCTTCAAAAAATTCAAACGTTACTTGAGAGAGCTTTTAGTTTAAACCCTCAGCAATCAGAATTTGCTACAGAACTTGGATACCAAATGATTTTACAAGGAAGAGTTAAAGAGGCACTGAAGTGGTATAAGACCGCCATGACACTTGATGAGACTAGTGTGTCTGCCCTAGTTGGTATGACAACTGTTTTCATAAATATTTATAATACTTTGACTGTCTTTCTGCTGTTTGATTTTAGGATTTATCCAATGTCAGTTGATAGAAGGGCAATTACAGGATGCAGATCAGCAGCTAGAATTTTTAAATGAAATCCAGCAATCCATTGGAAAATCTGCGGTACAGTATTTTATTTTATCAGCTGGTAGATGGGAATAATTTATGAAAACTACTTATTTTCTAGGAATTAATCTATTTACATGCAGTTCTTGCCATGAAGAAAAATAAACGACAAGAAGAAGTTATTAATTTGTTAAATGATGTCCTGGACACTCACTTTTCACAATTAGAAGGTTTGCCTCTTGGCATACAGTATTTTGAAAAGCTAAATCCTGATTTCTTGTTAGAAATTGTTATGGAGTATCTGAGCTTCTGTCCAATGCAGGTAAGTAATTATGGGACTTACTTTCAAGGATGTATAAAATGATCTGCTGATTTGTTTTGTTTAGCCTGCAAGTCCTGGGCAACCTCTTTGTCCACTTCTCAGGCGTTGCATCTCAGTCCTGGAGACTGTAGTAAGAACTGTTCCAGGTCTTCTGCAAACAGTCTTCCTAATAGCAAAAGTGAAATATTTGTCAGGTAGAGTATACCTTAAAAACTTTTAACCTTTTGAATTATAACAATGCATTGTTTTTCTTATTAGGTGATATTGAAGCAGCTTTCAATAACCTTCAGCACTGCTTAGAACACAATCCCTCTTATGCTGATGCTCATCTGCTGCTAGCTCAGGTTTACTTGTCTCAAGAAAAAGTCAAATTGTGTTCTCAGTCTCTTGAACTTTGTCTGAGCTATGATTTTAAGGTAAGTATTCCAGACTGAAGTGGATAAGACATACTCCAAGGAAATATTAAATATTATTCTTCAGGTGAGAGACTATCCTTTATACCATTTGATAAAAGCTCAGTCACAAAAGAAAATGGGAGAAATAGCAGACGCAATTAAAACACTGCATATGGCAATGAGTTTACCAGGAATGAAAAGAATTGGAGCTTCCACAAAATCAAAAGACAGAAAAACTGAAGTTGATACAAGCCATCGTTTATCGATCTTTCTTGAATTGATAGACGTTCACCGCTTAAATGGAGAGCAGGTAGGTCAAGTTTTAATTTAAGGGCTCGGATGGAAGAATGATTATTTTAATTTCATCTTTACAGCATGAGGCAACCAAAGTTTTACAAGATGCCATCCATGAATTTTCTGGAACATCTGAAGAAGTGCGGGTTACCATTGCTAATGCAGACCTTGCTCTAGCCCAAGGAGATATTGAACGGGCTTTAAGCATCCTTCAGAATGTTACAGCCGAACAGCCTTATTTTATAGAGGCCAGAGAAAAAATGGCAGATATTTATCTGAAGCACAGAAAAGATAAAATGTTATATATCACTTGTTTTAGGTAAGTAATTGTCTTAACCCATTATATTTTGAAATATGCTAAGTAATGTTGGTCTGATTTCCAGAGAAATTGCTGAAAGAATGGCTAACCCTCGGTCTTTTCTTCTCCTTGGTGATGCATACATGAATATTCTAGAGGTAAAATTTCTGATGTTACTGAACTGCATTTTTATTGCTTATTTTTTGTGTCTGGCAATATTAGCCTGAAGAAGCCATAGTAGCATATGAGCAAGCATTAAATCAGAACCCGAAAGATGGAACATTGGCAAGCAAAATGGGCAAAGCACTTATCAAAACTCATAACTACTCAATGGTAAGTACTTTATTGTTTGAAATATGTCTGTTTTGTTCCCTTAAATGGAATGAATTTTGTTTAGGCAATCACTTACTATGAAGCTGCTCTGAAAACTGGACAAAAGAATTATCTTTGCTATGACCTGGCTGAGCTCTTATTAAAATTGAAATGGTATGACAAAGCAGAAAAAGTTCTTCAGCATGCTCTGGCTCATGAACCTGGTATGAAAGTCTTTCTGGTTTGAAAAAAGTCTAATTTTTTGCATTACATTCCATTCTTTCATAGTAAATGAACTGTCAGCTCTCATGGAGGATGGACGTTGTCAAGTTCTTCTAGCAAAAGTTTATAGTAAAATGGAAAAACTTGGTGATGCGATCACTGCATTACAACAGGTAAACACATTTGTCTGTGAGTGTGGTCATGATTTTTATTCCCTTTTATACTGATTTTTTCTAGGCTCGAGAATTACAAGCTCGGGTACTAAAACGTGTTCAGATGGAACAGCCAGATGCAGTTCCTGCACAGAAACATTTAGCAGCTGAAATTTGTGCAGAGATTGCAAAACATTCTGTTGCTCAGCGAGACTATGAAAAAGCAATTAAGTTTTATAGAGAGGCTCTGGTTCACTGCGAAACAGATAATAAGGTCAGTACCTTTATAAAATTTTAAATACCTTTGTGTCTGATGAATCTAGCCCTTTGCTCTACAGATTATGTTGGAACTGGCACGATTATACCTGGCACAAGATGACCCTGATTCCTGCCTGCGGCAGTGTGCTCTACTGCTTCAGAGTGACCAGGATAACGAAGCTGCTACCATGGTCAGTCCAAGGAACTTCAGTACAATAAAAGCAATATTTTTAGAACCAACTTTTATCTTTATAGATGATGGCTGATCTCATGTTCAGAAAACAAGACTATGAACAAGCAGTGTTTCATTTACAGCAGCTTTTAGAACGTAAGCCAGGTAAATACCTACTTATTGTATTTTTTGAGTGCGTGCCCATATCTGAAGTATTATTTGTTTCTAGATAATTATATGACATTATCTCGTTTGATTGATCTCCTAAGAAGATGTGGAAAACTCGAGGATGTCCCAAGATTTTTCTCAATGGCTGAGAAACGTAACTCCAGAGCAAAATTGGAACCAGGATTTCAGTATTGTAAAGGACTGTATCTTTGGTAAATCTATTTACAAATAAATGCTACATGATGAAATAAATAATTCTTTTAAACATCTAACAAGGTACACTGGAGAACCAAATGATGCCCTTCGACATTTTAATAAAGCTCGGAAAGATCGTGACTGGGGCCAAAATGCCCTTTATAATATGATAGAGATCTGTTTGAATCCAGATAATGAAACTGTTGGAGGTGAAGTATTTGAAAACCTGGATGGAGACCTGGGGTGAGTTATTTGACATATTATCCTTTTTTAAAGACAGAAGTGATTTATTTTTAATTATATACAGTAATTCAACTGAGAAGCAAGAATCTGTGCAACTGGCAGTAAGAACAGCAGAAAAACTTCTTAAGGAACTAAAACCTCAGACTGTTCAGGGTCACGTACAGCTTCGCATAATGGAAAACTATTGCTTAATGGCTACCAAACAGAAATCTAATGTTGAACAAGCATTAAATACCTTCACTGAAATAGCAGCATCTGAGGTTAGTGGATTTCCTTTTTCAGCTTCATGTGGATCTTATGGTCTAAAATTTTGTTTTCTTATAGAAGGAGCATATCCCAGCGCTCTTGGGAATGGCAACGGCTTATATGATCTTGAAACAGACTCCACGAGCCAGAAACCAGCTGAAGCGTATTGCGAAAATGAATTGGAATGCTATTGATGCTGAAGAGTTTGAGAAGAGTTGGCTGCTACTTGCTGATATTTACATTCAATCAGCAAAATATGACATGGCAGAAGACCTGTTAAAACGGTGCCTGCGTCATAATAGAGTAGGTGATTGAAGAGTAAAAAATAATTATTGTTAATCTATTGATGTCTCCCATTTTTCTTCAGTCTTGCTGCAAAGCTTATGAATATATGGGATACATTATGGAAAAAGAGCAAGCATATACAGATGCTGCCTTGAACTATGAGATGGCATGGAAATATAGCAATCGGACAAATCCGGCAGTAGGTGAGTTTGGCAATCACCTAGATTTTTCACAGATCATTCTGTTTTATGGTTTTTGTCTTAACAGGATACAAACTGGCATTTAATTACTTAAAAGCAAAAAGATATGTGGATTCAATTGACATATGTCACCAGGTAAACACTTAAATTTAGATTTCTTAAAATTTAAGTTTTTATGGGTTCTTTATTTGTTTTGCAGGTTCTTGAAGCACATCCAACTTATCCAAAAATCAGAAAGGATATACTTGATAAGGCCCGTGCGTCTTTAAGACCTTGAAAATAATTTTAACTTAGGTGTTGGTTTAACAGGAAATGAAAGAAATCTAACTTTCAGTTCTTCCTGTTCAAAACAGGTTTGAGCTCAGTGCTTTGTTATTAGAAGTATACCCTTTTTTCTCCAGCAGAGGTTGCTGCTGTACATCAAGAGAAGTACTATGTGAAATTGGTGTTTCCTAATGGAGTTGAATGAGAGCTGGTCTATTTGACTCTGTTTTGATTGGGTACAGATTTGGTGACTCTGTGGTAAAGACTATAATTATTTCTATAAAGAATATTTTGTTAAAATCTAGGTAATTAAATACCCTGTATCTTTTCTAAGGAATATTATTTCAGGAAATATATTTAAAATGCATTGTTCTCTTTTAAAGTGTTTTTGTTATATTCTTTTATTTATTTATTTATTTTTAAAGACAGAGCCTTGATCTGCCGCCCAGGCTGGAGTGCAGTGGCACGATCTTGGCTCACTGCAACCTCCGCCTCCTGGGTTTACGCGATTCTCCTGCTTCAGCCTCCCGAGTAGCTGGGACTAAAGGCATGTGCCATCACACCCGGCTAATTTTTTGTATTTTTAGTAGAGATGGGATTTCACCGTGTTAGCCAGGAGGGGCTTGATCTCTTGACCTTGTGATCCACCTGCCTCGGCCTCCCAAAGTGCTGGGATTACAGGCATGAGCCACCGCACCCAGCCTGTTTTTGTTGTATTCTGTGTTGTTTCAAAAATTGGAATAAATCTCCCTGTAAATAACTCATGAAAAAGACAATATATATATTTTAAATATATATTTTAATAAAGGTTTTATAAATAGATGATTTATATTCCTCTTGGAACTCAAAAGATGTGGTAAGTTTTGCAAATCAGGGTAAGCTCCCCCTGCATTCTGTAATGTTAATGGGTGGTGGTATAGTACAGAAAATGTAACTTTCATTGAAAAATCTTTTTTAGAAAAGGGTAGAGTGTGTGTTTCCCTTTCCTTTCTTGAGCTCATTCTTCCTGCTTTCAAGGCCATTGTGGTCTTAAGAAATAATCAGGTCCTGAAACCTCAATTTAAATAGGTCCCTTATTAGGGATATTTAACCTTAGCCTAGAAGACTTGGTCTGCAGGTATAATTTCAGACACTGTAACATTTGATGGTAAAGGGTGACCAAATACTTTTGGTCAGCAGGGAGTCACAAAGCACACCATGTGAAGGCAACGGTTTACCCAGCTCTGTTTAACAGCACCCTGGCATAGAAGCTTTCACTCTCTTACACTAAATTTAACCTAATCTAAACTTAATCCTTAGCATTATTTTTAATTTCTCATCTACATCTTTTTCAATTTTCCTTAAAATTGTAGTAAACACAGTCCTCAATTTTATTTGCATTTACAATAAACAGTATTTATAAGTCATTTGCTGCTTTTTATTAAATGTCCTGTGTTTG